GCTCTACTCGGCTGTTTTCGCTGATGCGGGCAGCTTGGGGGCCGCCGCCGCTAAACAGACGCTTTCCTTTTTAATTTTTTTTCCATGTGTTCACTTCCGGGTCCGGCGTCGATCCGGATGCCCGAGGCAGAAGGATGTTTGACCTCCGGATAAGCGAGGCGCTGCTGTGCATTCATTCCGGGCTGCATCGGTGGCGACAGCAGAGGCTCGGGCGGCGACTCTCCGGCCAGCGGCGGCGGTAGGAGGCACCAGCGGCAGTGCAGGGACCGAATCCGAGCAGCGCTGCGTTACCTCTCTCTCTCGCTCCTTCCCCCCTACCTCGCTCGCTCGCTCGCTCGCTCCCTGCGTGGCTCGCTTTCCTCCTCCGGCCGCCGGCGGGTGTGATGTGCCGCCGCCGCTGCCCCCGCCGGCGCTGACGGACTGGGGGCGCCGCCCGCGCCCGGGACCGACCCCTCTGCTCGCGGCCGCGCCTTTGAGGTAAAGCCCCCTGCGCGTAGGTGCTCCGCTGCCAGCCCCGGCCCGGCGGCTGCCTCGGCGCGGCCGCGGCGCCCTCCCTCCCGGGTGGGGCTGGGGTCCCGGGCGGGTGGGGTGGGGTGCGGCGGGGGCGGCGCCGCAGGCGCGGGTGTCGGGGGAGGGGTGGGCGAGGACCATGGCGGGTGGCCCGGAGGCGTGGGCAGGAGGGGGCCGCGGTCGGAGGCTGAGGGCGCGGAGGGCTAGGGGGCAGCGGGGGCCGCGGGTGGCGGGTCGGGCTGGGTGCAAAAGTTGCCGGAGTGGTGCGGCGCGACTGGGGCGGCGAGGGAGGTGGGCCAACTGGGCCGGCGGGGGCTTCCTTAGGAGAGATTGGGAGGTGGGGAGTGTCGCCCACGGTGCTCCTTGACTGTGTCCAGACAATTACCTTTGGAGTAGGGGCTTCAGGCAGGAAGGAGGCATGGATAGGCTGGGAGGAGGCGACGGGGGCCAGCGTTCAGCTCAGGGATAAACTTCCCGTTGGAGTGTTTAAGGGGTTGGGTGGGGGGACACAGGGATTTACCTGTTTCTTAGAGCTTTGACTCAGCTCAAAACTTAACCAAGACATTAGTCAAAGGTTAGCAAAATCACTCTGATGGTTACTCTCATGGTGCCGGTTTGTTTGTTTATCCCACATGCAGGGGAAGTGACACTGAGAAGCATCGGGTCTCTTGGTCCACAGCCTCCACATTTCTTTTCAGCAGGATGAGGAGGGAGATGTGTGTCTACTCGTGGGGTGGGGGTAGTGAGGCCTGTGTCATGGTCATTCCCCTTCTCCCACCTCATGTTTTAGGGAGGAAAAGTTCAGATGGGGGAGAGAGTGAGTGTGCCTGTGTGTGTGGGAGACAGCTACTGTTGATACACTGTGTGAATTACTTTCAACTCTTTTGTAGTAAGCACCCAGGCTGGTCAGTGGCTCCTTTTAAATCTTCTATTAAAATATTTACTTTAAATTAGAGAATTAAAAATGTACTTATTTTTAATGAATTAAGAAAATAAGTCATTATTTTACTTTTTGCAATTACTTAGTCCGATTCAAATGACATTTGGCCACAGATATGAGAGATGGCAAACTATATCTAAGATGGGATATAAAATGAAAAGTATATACTTTTTAAAGATGTTTCTTTTTAAAGATGTTTCTTTGAAGAATATTGGCTTTCCCGGTAAATTTAGAAGAAAAACATTACAGAAATTGTGAGAATAATGTGGAATTAGATGTGAAACTAGTTTAAGAAAATATTTTTCACCAAAAAAATCAGATCTGGTGTGTGACATTAATAGCTTTCTTTTTTTTTGAGCTGTACTTAGTGTATTTTGTAATTATTTACAAACTTTGCTCCAGTTGTATCTTAGGATAAATTGTCTTATTCTTTTGTATAGTTAACCTTTATAGTTGCACAAAAGATAAAAGATAAAAATTACCTTTATGGACATTGGAAGAAAGATGTTATCAAATACATTGTGTGGCTTTGACATACATTCTTAGCAGAATGTACAGACACTTCTGCTTTATGTGAACTGGCATTTCTGAATATGCATTAAATAGAAGTAATTATTGAAATGGGAGACAGAAAGGTTAATTTTAATGTTGTTATGAATGACATTTTTTTGGGGATCTTGAGAAACGATTGTCTTTACTGATGATTTATTATAGTCATCCACCCCCTTCTGCCATTCATCAGCTTAAACATTAGTGTGTTATGTAATTATTGACATTTTCATCATTAGATTTAGCAAGCATTTACAATATATTAACAAAATCTTCAGTACATGAAAGGCATTTATTACTTCCTTGAAAATAAAGGACTGGAATTAGTGGAATCAAGGAATAGTTTAATTCAACCAGGACCACCTTTACTCTGTGGCAAGGATGGAACAGTGGGTAGAATATGAAGATGAATGAGACTCAGTACTGCCTTCAAGGGAGAAGCAGACATACACAGAGGTAATTCACAGATTCCTGTGGGTTTTGTTGGAAGTTGACTAATTTCCTTTTCTTAATATTCTAGCTCTCTATCAATATCAGCTCACATCATTGAAAAGATAATTTTGAAGACATGTTTTGCTGAAAAGACACTAAGAAAAATTTTACGAATGGGATGAACATGCTCCAGTTAATTGACTACCTACTGCAATTTGAATGTTAACATTACCCATCTGGTACAGTTACCTAGTGATGTACCTATTTTCACAATACCCTGTTTCAGTGTGCTTGTCTTGATTAAAGAATTCAAAGTGGAGTACCGCAAACTTGATATGGAAAATAAAAAGAAAGACAAGGACAAATCAGATGATAGAATGGCACGACCTAGTGGTCGATCGGGACACAACACTCGAGGAACTGGGTCTTCATCGTCTGGAGTTTTAATGGTTGGACCTAACTTTAGAGTTGGAAAAAAAATTGGATGTGGCAATTTTGGAGAATTACGATTAGGTAAGACTATTTTGTTTATTCCATTATGTTAGCAAATGGTTTATTTTCATTTCACACGACACAGACCAGAGGGAGAAACCCGAAGGCTGTCAGGGTACCTCTGCATCCTTAATATGTGACTTCCGTCTCTGTGCACAAGGTAATTGCTTTAGCTGTTTCCATCTCCCAGCCTGGCAGAATCTGATTTTTTTTTCTTTTTCAAGGGAAAAATTTATACACAAATGAATATGTGGCAATTAAGTTGGTAAGTTCCTGTTTCTTAATTTTTCTTAATGATAAATGTCTTTTTTTGTTTGTTTTTCAATTAGGAGCCCATGAAATCAAGAGCACCACAGCTACATTTGGAATACAGATTCTATAAGCAGTTAGGATCTGGAGGTAAAGTCTTATATTAATTTTTAAATTTGAAAAAATTATTAAATGAGTATTTCTTTTCCCCCAGATGGTATACCTCAAGTTTACTATTTCGGCCCTTGTGGTAAATACAATGCTATGGTGCTGGAACTGCTGGGACCTAGTTTGGAAGACTTGTTTGACTTGTGTGACAGAACATTTTCTCTTAAAACAGTTCTCATGATAGCTATACAACTGGTAAGTAAAATAAGGTATTTGAAGTTGTTTGATAAAACTTCTCTTCTTTTTTTCTTAAACCAAGATTTCTCGCATGGAATATGTCCATTCAAAGAACTTGATATACAGAGATGTAAAACCTGAGAACTTCTTAATAGGACGACCAGGAAACAAAACCCAGCAAGTTATTCACATTATAGATTTTGGTTTGGCAAAGGAATATATTGATCCGGAGACAAAGAAACACATACCATACAGAGAACACAAGAGCCTTACAGGAACAGCTAGATATATGAGCATAAACACACATTTAGGAAAAGGTATGTGTACCTTTCGTAAGTATGGAAGTTTGAAAGTGAAATTTATATTTCTTTTGTATTTCAGAACAAAGTAGAAGAGACGATTTAGAAGCTTTAGGTCATATGTTCATGTATTTTCTGAGAGGCAGTCTTCCTTGGCAAGGCTTAAAGGTAATTGTTTTTGTGTTTCTTTATTGAATTTCCACATTCTCAAGATTTTTTTTTTCTGTTTTAGGCTGACACATTAAAGGAGAGGTATCAGAAAATTGGAGATACAAAACGGGCTACACCAATAGAAGTGTTATGTGAAAATTTTCCAGGTAATGAATAATGTGAGGTTGATACATTATATTATAGTCCAAATAATTTTTATATTATTTCTAGAAGAAATGGCAACATATCTTCGTTATGTAAGAAGGCTAGATTTTTTTGAAAAACCAGACTATGACTACTTAAGAAAGCTTTTTACTGACTTGTTTGATCGAAAAGGATATATGTTTGATTATGAATATGACTGGATTGGTAAACAGTTGGTGAGTATTCTATATAATAATATATTACTTACATGTATTGATACCAATTGTTATTGTATTGTAGCCTACTCCAGTGGGTGCAGTTCAGCAAGATCCTGCTCTGTCATCAAACAGAGAAGCACATCAACACAGAGATAAGATGCAACAATCCAAAAACCAGGTTTGCTGCCCTTTAGATATGAAATACCTTCCCATGCATGCCATATGCATTAAATAAATGGCAGTCGGCAGACCACAGGGCAGCTTGGGACTCCCAGCAGGCAAATCCCCACCATTTGAGAGCTCACCTTGCAGCAGACAGACATGGTGGCTCGGTACAGGTATTTTCTGATTTTTGCATGAGTGATTATTAATACATATATAAAAAATTTTTTTTTCAAACAGGTTGTAAGTTCTACAAATGGAGAGTTAAACACAGATGACCCCACCGCAGGACGTTCAAATGCACCCATCACAGCCCCTACTGAAGTAGAAGTGATGGATGAAACCAAGTATGTGTTTGTTTTACTTGTTTTAGTAACTTCCTTGTATTTTTTTTTTTGTGTGTGCGTATAGCTGCCAGAAAGTGTTGAACATGTGGTGAGTCTCAAGTGTAGGCAGGCAGAAATAGCTAAAATAAAAAGAGTGTTTCCCTCATCTGCAGGTGCTGCTGTTTTTTCAAACGAAGGAAAAGGAAAACCATACAGCGCCACAAATGACTCTGGACACAGACAGATCCTGGGGAGTTACTTACATGTTCATCTGCTGTCTTGTGATTAAAATCATCTCTGTAGTGACCACGTATATTTTCAAGGACTCACTCTTAGAAACAAAAATGTCATACTTTCATACTTCATTTTGTGGTTGTCTTACATTCTTTTTCTTTTTTTTTTTTTCTCTAATTTAACCTTTATGGAAGCTTTAAAGTTTTGTCAAAACATGAGTGCTTTGCCCATCAGTGAATGGAATGGACCAATGAGGTGGTATCAATGAATATAGTTCCATAGAACATTTTCCAGAAGTTCTTCTGTTGTAGAAAGCAGTACAGTATCTTAAGTGTCAACCAGTTATATACCTAATCTGGTTTTTTATAACTTCTGTAAGAGCATAATCAAACAGGAATTTTCTTTTCTCAGTGGATAATACAACAGAGAAAACAGAGTTGCCCAAATATTTAAAAGAAGTTATTCCTTGAGAAGTTCATATTTTGTGACATCTGCATTGATTTCAGTATTACTGATGGTACTGTTATTCATAAGTCATATTAACATTCTCTCCGTGAAATCATGGTACAGTCACTGCCCAGAGGTACTGAGGAAAAAGCAATATGGGTTCGGCAGATGGTGGTGGTAAAATGAATCTTAAGGAGTGTGGTAAATATGTGCTCCGCTTTTGTTGCATCACTATGTGAAGTACTGTGTTGCAGAAGTGGCAAAAGCGCTTATTTTTAAAAATGCAAAATATTTGTACAATGTAACTTTATGCTTCCAAATAATAATGTATGTTAGACAGCAAGAAATGAATACTTTAAAAAGTGATGTATGTTGGAGTTATAAAGAAATACACTAAGGAGAGGTAGTAAATGTGAACCTTGTTGCAGTGTATAAGGTGGAAGCCTAAAGAAATCTCACCGAAACTTACTGCTGAATGATTACATTCTCCCTTAAGCAGAAAACTTTGGATGTGCCATGCAATGGTGTCTGTGTAATTATTTTGCTCTTTGATTAAAAAAAAGACCCCCAGCAATAAAAAGTGGGTCACTCTATGCCCTCTGTGCACATTAGTCTCTTGTATTCAACTTTGCTGATTCTCTGGAATTTTCCTACTCTTTAGCATAATTTTGATGATTGAAAAATATTTTGGAAAGGATGGGTCAGGTGCTTTGCCTCCATAGTCTTTTGAAGTGCCTGCATATGAACAACAACAACAACAACAAAAAATTCTGTAAAAAAGGAAGCCCATTCCACTTTTCAAGTATGCTTTGTTTTAAGCCATAAAGACACACATGTAGTTTTGTCACATTCTACTAGCCAAAATTTTCAAGAAGGGTTAAAACAAAGACTGGCTAGAAAGATAATTATTTTGAATAAATCTCATATTCATCTTTCATTTATATAATTGTTACTTATTCCTCCCATGCAGTCTCTTCGTTGTCTTTAAGTGTGTGCCTCCAGGCATGCTTATTTATTTTTATTGTCTCAAGGTAACATTTAAGATGTATATTAAAGTAAAGCTACATTTTTTTACTTCATTATTGCATTTACAGGGATTTAATTGTACTTTGTAATTTATTTTTCTTATTAGCCAAAAGTTTAATGCATTTTTTTTTGATGAATTAGGCACCCACATGAACACCACAAATCAGGACATTGTTTATCATTGTTGCTATGAATCCTATGAATGATCTTTTTTTTATTTTAAAGACCTACACTTAACCTACAAAACATTTGCTGTATAATTTGGTCAACAGTTTCTATCTATCTGTATACTGTCATGATGTCTTAAACTGCAGGAGTTACATACTGAGTTTATATTTTTATTTGCTTTGAGCAAGGTAGATAAACATTTTGGCCATTATAATGTGAAACCACTTCTTCTTTCTTTACAGTATTTGACCAAACTTGTGTGTCTATGATATTTGTAAATACATGCGAATATCTGTATTTCTTATCATAAGCCTATTTAGTTTTATTCTCAGTAGGGTTTTTTGGATTGTACAGTGTTTATATGATCTGAACTCCTTATACATAAGAAGGTGTGTATATTAATCCAATTATGGACTTAAAATATTTTAAAAGTATAAATACCCTTATTTGCTGCAAAGACCAGTGTGTAGGCATTTGCTTTTTAGCAATATTTTTAAGTGCTCCATTTTAATGCCGAGGAATAAGTCTTTTGGCAACACAAACTGGTCAATAATAGGTAATGCAGGTATGTTCAGGTTAAGCCAACAATGTTTTGCATTTTTATGCTTATTTTCTGTCAACACTAATGAAGTCAACATTGCCTGAATGTCTGAATAATGAAACACATCCCTGTTTAAAAGTATGTAACTGAAAAAGAAATAAAAAAAAATAAAAGTAGTTTTTTTAAACTTGCTCTTTCCCATTTCCTCTAAAGATGGGTAAAATAATGTCACTCCCTAATTTAAGATAGGAATTATAAAAATTTGGTTTATTTAGTCTGTTATATATGAGAAGCAGAGCTAAAGGAATATGCTTTTGTTATTTTATGTTTTGTTTTGCTTTCTTGAAATCCAGTGGTAAAAAGCACACACTAGGAAGGATCTAAGCTTTCTTTAATATAAAAAAAATTATACTTCTCTGAACTGTTTAATAGAGCAATAATTAAATACATCTTCTGATAAATTAAGGGAAATAGCATCATTTTTCCTTTTTGAGAAT